ATATATGGTAAGTTAATGAGAGCTATTTCTCAAGAATGAGATTAATAGAGATTTTAACTTTCTACTCTCTATATTTCTGTATTGTTTCTAAAAAAACTTACGTGTATTAAGTTTTTTACTTTTTTTTTTTTTTTTTTTTTTTGAGATGGAGTCTTACTCTGTCGCCAGGTTGGAGTGCAGTGGTGCGATGTCAGCTCAATGCAACCTCTGCCTCCCAGATTCAAGCGATTCTCCTGCCTCAGCCTCTCGAGTAGTTGGGACTACAGGCGCGTGCCACCACGCCTAGCTAATTTTTGTATTTTTGGTAAAGATGAGGTTTCACCATGTTGACCAGGATGGTCTCGATCTCTTGACCTTGTGATCCGCCTGCCGAGGCCTCCCAAAGTGCTGGAATTACAGTCGTGAGCCACCGCACCGGCCACGTGTATTACTTTTATAACCGGGGGAAAAAGTAAAAACATTCAAAAGGGAAAATAAGGGACAATGTTAATAATGAAGCAGGGATGAGACTGCTGATTGCGACCTCCAACTAACTCTCCTGAATTTTGTCACGAGCATGAATTACTTTTCCAATACACAAATTTGCTTTAAGAAATCAAAGAAACACCCCCCCAAAGCCCAATCTCACTTCTTCAAGTAAAAAATAAACTAACAAATCATTCTACATTGCATGCTTAGGAAAAGTACAGTTTATTTCTAAATTAAATGTATACATGGTTTGGGAGATTTACTCATTAAGCAAACACTTTGGTAAGAATAAATTGAGCGCTTACTGAATGGCAGTCTCAGTTCCTGCGGCCCTCCCGCTTATTACCTCATTTGATTTAAAAACAAAAACAAAACGTTATGAAAGCCGGCTTCGAGGCATTCCTCTGAAGGGAAGGGACTCCCCGACCCAGCGCCTCCCCCGTCACGTGACCCTGTGACCCGGAGCAGCCATCTTAGGCATCGCCTCATAGAGGAACTACATCTTCCAGAATCCTCGCGCCCTGCGTCGTGCTGGCACTTTTACCGGCCGGGCCTTAGAGCGGAGCCTGTAGCCAGGCGCCATCTTTGACGCTGGCAGTCTTGGTTTTCTGCTAGTGCTGCTGCTGCTGGGAGGACGACGGACGGCAGCGGCCAAGCAAGAAGAAAGACGTGGCAGCAAGCGGGAGTCGGGGATAGTGTCATCGGTTCGGTAAAGTTTCTGTTCTCTGGTAACTAGACCCGTTTTTTTGATTCCCGGGTGGCTTGGGGCCGGGGAGGTGGGGGAGAGGGCGAGGGGAGTGGCAGCGGCCTCCCCTCGCCCCTGGGTCGCGGCCTATCCCGGGAAGTCAGAGCGGATCCTTCAGCTTCGCCGTAACGACCCCTCCCCCCCACCTCCCGGTCGCGGCCCTCGCCGGGGCTGGCTGGGAGCCCCAGGCTCCCGCTCACTTTTCCCATCCTCCCCACCCCCACCCCGTTCACCCCACCCCCACGGCGCCTGCTCCTTTCCCAGCCAACCTTCCTCCCCTCCCCCACATCCGGTGTTCGCTAATCTCGAGGAGCCCGGAGCAGCCCCGAAAACCGACTGTTCCCCCGAATCCCGAAGAGAGAACTGACACTAGATTGCTTTCTTCGGGGCAACAGTTTCTCTAGTTGAGCGGACCCTCACTGCCTAAATCAATCAGACTGAGTGCCGGGCGCTGAATTTACCTACTCTCATTCCTCTCCAGGGTCCCGGTACTTTGGAGCTTGTCTCAAACTCCACATACAGAAAGCCACCGACCTTATTCCGGTATCCTACACCCATTCCCCACTCTCATTACACTCCCACCCCTGGCCCTCAGCGTCGGAGTCAAGAGCAACAGGGACACTTCCGTTCTCCTTGTAGGACTGGTGAAACCGTAATGAAGAACACCCCTAAACTCCCATAATCGGTGCGGATTCCTATGGGGAAGGCCTATATTGTTGACATCTTCCAGGCCTTGGTTCTGGACCTTGAGAAAGAGGCTGTGGAACTAGAGATAGCGATGCTTTTTAGGGTAAATGTATGTAGGTATTGGGGGAAGGGGAGGGATCAATCGAAAAATGGAAGTGGTTTAAAGTTCATATTTCACTTTTTGCTATCTCTATAGCGTACAACTTGTGAGTTACTTACAGGCTGTAAAAGCTTCTCAAGTCTAAAAATATCTGAAAACTAAACTTGAATTAACTCTTAATACAAACAGTACTTTGAAAATGCAGCATTTAACCTTGTTTTAAAATTTTTTTCTCAAAGCATTTTTTTCCAGCCACTCACATTTTAAAAGGTTGTATTACTTTTAGTTAGAACTGAAAGGGCTCAACTAGCATTTGCTGTGACCAGTATGCGGAGTCTGTGTTGGCTTTCCAGAATTGACTTTTTGGGTTGTATTGGCAAATCACAGTCCTAAATGATGAATGTTGAATGATGCACTATGTTTTTGTTTAAATGAGATTTCCTGAAAATAGTTAATTTCAGAATTAAGGGAAATTGATGTCGCTATCATGAGGCATCATAAAAATATGTATTTTACAAGGTGAAGGCATTTCAAGTAGATATAGTTCTTGATGAAGCAGGAAGAACATGGATCTGGGATTTGGAAGACCTGGCTTCTAGCTGCTACTAACCAACTCTGTGACTCTGGGAAAGGGGGACTCAGTTCTTACTTCTGTAACATGAGGACACTGGACTATTTGAATTCAGAACTTAGAAAATTGGAAGGGACCTTAAAGCCCTCTAAGAAAGAGTTCGGGAATGTTCTCCATTGCTGTCAGTTTTCCTCCAAAAATAACCTGGCTTGGAAGTTATTGGTCCAGTGGGAATTTGATTCCCCATAGAAACTGGAGAAAAGGTAATGCAAGTAGAGAGGAACAGCTGTATTTCTGCTTGAGTAATAAACCCACTAACAGATTCTGGTACGAATTGTGGAGACATAAAGAGAATGAGTGTATGTACTCTAAGTGTACCAGTTTCTTCACTCTCTCCTGGCAGAAGATGCAACACTTTTAGTGATTCTGGGATTCTGGGATGTGTTCCTATTAATTCTAATACAGATGAAGAAGATGTGGTAGAGGAAAAGATGGTAGCAGAAGGAGTGAATAAAGAGGCAAAACAGCCTGCTAAAAAGAAAAGAAAGAAGGGTTTGCGAATTAAGGGGAAAAGGCGTCGAAAAAAATTGATTCTTGCCAAAAAGTTTAGTAAGGATTTGGGATCTGGGAGGCCTGTTGCAGATGCCCCTGCTTTGTTAGCTTCCAATGACCCTGAGCAGGATGAAGAAAGTCTTTTTGAGAGCAATATAGAAAAACAGATCTATCTACCTAGTACTAGAGCCAAGACCTCCATTGTGTGGCACTTCTTTCATGTTGACCCCCAGTACACCTGGCGGGCCATTTGTAACCTCTGTGAGAAAAGCGTCAGCAGGGGTAAACCAGGTAGCCATCTTGGTACATCTACTCTTCAACGACATCTGCAAGCAAGGCATTCACCTCATTGGACCAGGGCCAACAAGTTTGGAGTTGCTAGTGGAGAGGAGGACTTTACCTTGGATGTGTCTTTATCTCCCTCTTCTGGAAGCAATGGAAGCTTTGAATATATTCCTACTGATCCATTAGATGATAATAGAATGGGCAAGAAGCATGATAAATCAGCATCTGATGCCCTAAGGGCAGAAAGAGGGAGATTTCTCATCAAAAGTAACATTGTCAAGCATGCTTTAATTCCTGGAACTAGAGCCAAGACATCTGCCGTTTGGAATTTTTTTTACACTGATCCTCAGCACATCTCAAGAGCTGTGTGTAATATATGTAAAAGAAGTGTGAGCCGGGGTAGGCCAGGGTCCCACTTAGGGACTTCAACACTTCAACGACACCTGCAAGCCACACATCCTATCCATTGGGCTGTTGCCAACAAAGACAGTGGTGCTGTTGCAAATGGATTAGATGAAGCTGAGACTGAGAGAAGTGATCTCTTGAGTGATACCTTGCATGGAGAAAAGTCTACAGGCAGCCAAGATTTAACAGCTGAGGACCTTAGTGACTCTGATTCAGATGAACCTATGTTAGAGGTTGAAAACAGATCTGAAAGTCCTATTCCCGTTGCAGAGCAAGGCACTCTGATGCGTGCGCAGGAGAGAGAAACAACATGTTGTGGAAATCCAGTCTCAAGTCACATAAGTCAGGCAATTATCCAAATGATTGTGGAGGATATGCATCCTTACAACTATTTCTCAACCCCAGCCTTTCAGAGGTTCATGCAGATTGTGGCCCCTGATTATAGGTTGCCATCAGAGACTTACTTTTTCACTAAGGCTGTACCTCAGTTATATGATTGTGTCAGAGAAAAAATTTTCTTAACTTTAGAGAATGTTCAAAGCCAAAAGATACACCTGACTGTTGACATATGGACCCATGACCCATCCACTGACTATTTTATTGTGACTGTACACTGGGTTTCTTTGGAAACTGCGTCTTTTCTCAATAATGGCAGGATCCCCGATTTTAGAAAGTGGGCAGTGCTTTGTGTTACAGGTTTGGCTAAAGACTGTTTGATAACCAATATTTTACAAGAATTAAATGACCAGATTGGTCTGTGGCTTTCTCCAAATTTCCTTATCCCTAGCTTCATTGTTTCTGACAATTCCTCTAATGTGGTACATGCAATCAAAGATGGTGGTTTTACCCATGTGCCATGCTTCCTGCATTGTTTAAATATGGTCATTCAGGACTTTTTCTGCGAGCACAAAAGCATTGAGAATATGTTAGTGGCTGCCAGGAAAACTTGTCATCATTTTAGTCATTCGGTCAAGGCCCGTCAGATACTGCAAGAGTTCCAAAATGATCACCAACTTCCATGGAAGAATTTGAAGCAGGACGAAACTGGCCATTGGATTTCTACTTTTTATATGTTAAAATGGCTCTTGGAGCATTGCTACTCAGTTCACCATAGTCTTGGTAGAGCCAGTGGAGTTGTGCTCACCTCCCTTCAGTGGACTCTAATGACTTATGTTTGTGATATTCTTAAGCCATTTGAGGAGGCTACCCAGAAAGTGAGCGTGAAGACCGCAGGATTGAATCAGGTGCTACCCCTAATCCATCATCTACTCCTTTCCCTGCAGAAACTCAGAGAAGATTTTCAAGTCAGAGGTATTACTCAGGCCCTCAATCTGGTGGATAGTTTATCTCTGAAACTTGAAACAGATACCCTACTAAGTGCCATGCTTAAATCCAAGCCCTGTATCTTGGCTACTTTGTTAGATCCTTGCTTTAAAAACAGTTTGGAAGACTTTTTTCCTCAAGGTGCTGATTTAGAAACTTATAAGCAGTTCCTTGCAGAAGAGGTCTGTAATTATATGGAATCTTCACCAGAGATCTGCCAAATTCCAACTTCAGAAGCTTCTTGTCCCTCAGTTACAGTGGGAGCTGATTCATTTACCTCATCTCTAAAAGAAGGCACCTCCAGTTCAGGTTCTGTTGATAGCTCAGCTGTAGACAATGTTGCCCTTGGAAGCAAAAGCTTCATGTTCCCTTCTGCTGTAGCAGTTGTGGATGAGTACTTCAAAGAGAAGTATTCAGAGTTCTCAGGAGGTGATGACCCTTTAATTTACTGGCAGAGGAAGATAAGCATATGGCCGGCTTTGACCCAGGTTGCCATCCAGTATCTAAGTTGCCCCATGTGTAGTTGGCAATCTGAATGTATCTTTACTAAAAATAGCCACTTTCATCCAAAACAGATCATGAGCCTGGACTTTGACAATATAGAACAACTGATGTTTCTGAAAATGAACTTGAAAAATGTTAACTACGATTATTCTACGTTGGTTCTGAGCTGGGATCCTGAGCAGAATGAAGTTGTTCAAAGCAGTGAAAAAGAAATACTGCCTTAATTTCTTTTTCTCCATTTAAAATGGGCAACTTTTTGCTGTGTTACTGTATCTTAATAGCTGTAGTTGTTAAATATAATCATTATCTTTATAAACACATCTGGGGAAACCTGAAATCACACAAGGGCTGAAAATTCCTCAGAGGCAATATAATTTTGATAAAATGAAGATTAAAGATTTCATAGCTATAACTGTGGCGCTAGCACTTGAAAATTTTGCTTATACCAATGAGAGAGAAGATATTTTTAATTAAAAAAAATATAGTGCAGCATTGAAAGGCCTTAGGCTTTCTTCCTGGTAGATTGAACTAGTAATTGGTTTTAAGTAAAACTTCCCCCACCATGGGAAATTTTATTGCTCTGAAATCAACGAAATGAGAAAAAAGTACACTGGCTGGCATTCCTCCTGCCCCTGTTTTTCTGTTTCCTTAAAAACCCTGATGCTTAATTACAACTTGGCAAAAAGAAAACCCGTGAAATTGTTTTATATTTGGAAATTTCTAATTGCCTCCTCATACTGGTCAGCTTTATAATTTCAAATTGTTGAGTGTGATAGTGTTACCCTTTAGAATTGGATCTTATATAAAAGGGAAATATTAGAAAACAATTAGGAAAATATACTTTTAGTCTTTGAAATGCCTGTTTTAACCTTTATAAAATATTATAAAAATAGATTGTGTAGGTACTTTCAAATAATTTATGGGTAAAAACAGACTAAAATGTTTGCAAGAATTGGAAAAGGTTGAATGGGAATTGTAATGAGAGCCCTTTGAACATGCTTGGAAAAACCCAGTAGACATTTCCCAAAGATTGTTTCTGTAATTTTAGGTAATCTTTTTAAAAACATACTTAATGACCCATTATACTGTATTAACTGTGCGGTTGTTTTGGCCACTGAATTCTTAATGAAAACTAAGCAGTCGGTATTTTTATGTGTTAGGAATCATTGGTGAAATGAGTGAATTGATCTCATTTTAAGATCCCTTTCTACTCTGAAAGTATGTTTCTGAGATTGAGTAGGAGGCCAGAAAATGATGACTTTTAGTAAAAGTCTATTAAAAGTTTCAGACTGAATAACTAATGTGAGATCCCAATTTTTCCTTTTTTTCATTTTAGATTTGGGGATATTCCCTGCCCAAAAAATTCCTGGAAAATTGACTAGTATTAAGTGTGAGTAAAAGGTGTCCACTTTTTTTTAAGTTTTGATTTTAGTTTTGTCTTGGATAGTATTTGGCAAGATTTAGCCTAGAAATTATGTAGTATTTATTACATAAGAATCAAAATTGCTTTGTTACTGGGCTGGTTTCAAAGTTTAGAACTCATTTCTATGTATCAAAATCGGGTTTTTTTTGGTTTTGATTTTTTTTTTTTTTAAATTCTTAAATGGTAAATATGCCATTGTGAAATGAAATCTCAACTCCAAAAGTTTACCCTTTTACTAACTGGAGTAAATGTATACTTACAAAGTCTTTAGCTGTAGCCATTAGTAGTAAAGAATTTGGACCTAGGCTGCGTAAGCAAGCCTTTCCAGGGCCACTATTTAATGGCAAACCAGTGATACTGGTGTTGATACAAAATAAGAAATAAATTTTCCCTTAGATAAAGCTTTCTGTGTTTTGACAGTGCCAGTTTAGAATGGCTATAATGCTGCTCTGCCTTCTACAGCTTGCTGCACCACTCTGTAGTTACTCTATTACCATACGTTTCTATCTTTTTTGGTTAAACACTCCCTGATGACGATGATGGATATATATACATACATCCATATTATACATAATGATATATGTGTAAGGATTTACCTTCGTCTTTATTTTGTGGGCTGGGCAAAATTTAGTGTAACAATAACTTCATGATACTTTGGTATAAGAGTAAGTTCTTTATTTTTATAATGAACCCAAATCTAAAGTCTTTTATAGTGCATTTTAAAAGGGGAAACTTATCCAAATGTTATATTTCTATACATTTTTGTGTATATGTGTGTGTGTATAAGCCAGTTAGTATATATCTGTATGTATATTATATACATAAAACACTATATTTTTACATACAAGTATGCTTTTATTATACAGATAATAAAGATGGGGGAAGGTTTCTGTTTTTTTCTTAATAGGTGAAGAAATCTTGAAGACCAGAAATTGGATCTTACTGAAAAACTGATGTTTTTTTGTTTTTTTTTTAAATTATATTGTTCAGCTATGGAAGATGGAGTTTTTTTTCATGATCCTTTAACTCTCAAGTTCATCTTTAAATGAACTCTTTTTTTTTGTTTTTTTTTTGTTTTGTTTTGTTTTGTTTTTGAGGAGATAACTAACCCTAGCTGTCTCCAGTCTGACAAAGGTTATTTGAATGGACTTAATCTCCCAGTAGTTGGGAGATGTTTTAAAAACACATGCTGTGTTTGAATTGTGGCTGAGAGGTTTTCTTGGCAATGTGAGGAGGAAATTTTTTTCTGCCTCATTATTATTAATTCATGGATTGAGTGTTGGTTCGACCTACAGGCGTAATAGATTGGAACTCAGTGAAGACACAGATGTTCCTGTTCAGAGCAACCAGCTAATGTAAGTGGGGAAGCAGGCATTTTTCGCATGAAAAATATTTTAATTCATTGTCTCCTCATTTTAGGATTACAGTTTAAAGACAATTTCTGTGATCAAGTTGTCATTTGGAAGATTAAACCCATTTCACGAGGACTTGGAGCCTGGTCCTTGCTTTGAGGAAGCAGTGGCTTGTTTCAAGAAGCCACTTCTGATCTAAGAATCTACCCAGCATGCCTAATCAAGGAGAAGACTGCTATTTTTTTTTCTATTCCACATGTACCAAAGTAAGAATTGACATCTTTAAATCAGTTCTTTCCTACAAATAGAGTGTTCTCTATTTGTTTACAGGGTGACAGCTGCCCATTCCGTCACTGTGAAGCTGCAATAGGAAATGAAACTGTTTGCACATTATGGCAAGAAGGGCGCTGTTTTCGACAGGTGTGCAGGTTTCGGCACATGGAGATTGATGTAAGTTTTTTATTTCCGTTATCATAATAAGTATTTGAAAGCAATGTGTTTTTCCCTCTTACAGAAAAAACGCAGTGAAATTCCTTGTTATTGGGAAAATCAGCCAACAGGATGTCAAAAATTAAACTGCGCTTTCCATCACAATAGAGGACGATATGTTGATGGCCTTTTCCTACCTCCGAGCAAAAGTGAGATCAGTTTTTAATTTTAAAAGAATATCTTTTTAATTTATGACTGATTTTGTGCGTTTAGCTGTGTTGCCCACTGTGCCTGAGTCACCAGAAGAGGAAGTGAAGGCTAGCCAACTTTCAGTTCAGCAGAACAAATTGTCTGTCCAGTCCAATCCTTCCCCTCAGCTGCGGAGCGTTATGAAAGTAGAAAGTTCCGAAAATGTTCCTAGCCCCACGCATCCACCAGTTGTAATTAATGCTGCAGATGATGATGAAGATGATGATGGTAAGTTCTGTCTGGCTCCTTCTTTAAGGCAAATTGTGAATTTGCCTTAAATGTTGATATATAGATCAGTTTTCTGAGGAAGGTGATGAAACCAAAACACCTACCCTGCAACCAACTCCTGAAGTTCACAATGGATTACGAGTGACTTCTGTCCGGAAACCTGCAGTCAATATAAAGCAAGGTAAGAAGAGGCTAGATTGGTGCCTCTTATAGGTTCCTCATAAAATTTCTATTTGAATTTTCAGGTGAATGTTTGAATTTTGGAATAAAAACTCTTGAGGAAATTAAGTCAAAGAAAATGAAGGAAAAATCTAAGAAGCAAGGTGGTAAGTCATCACGTTTTGGCATGGATAGTTGTTTATTTGCTGTTCTTTGACTTGCCTTATTCAGAGGGTTCTTCAGGAGTTTCCAGTCTTTTACTCCACCCTGAGCCCGTTCCAGGTCCTGAAAAAGAAAATGTCAGGACTGTGGTGAGGACAGTAACTCTCTCCACCAAACAAGGTAAGGTATAGATAGGTCTTAGAGTTGTCAAGAGGATAGAGAAATTCTGCTTTTGCCATTTCAGGAGAAGAACCCTTGGTTAGATTGAGTCTTACTGAGAGACTGGGGAAACGAAAATTTTCAGCAGGTAAGATAAGTTTTGTGTATATCTTTTCTTTTGAAATCTTAAACTAAGTTCTCCCTCTTTATAGGCGGTGACAGTGATCCTCCATTAAAGCGTAGCCTGGCACAGAGGCTAGGGAAGAAAGTTGAAGCTCCAGAAACTAACATTGACAAAACACCAAAGAAAGGTACCTGTGTTCTTACATACTTTGTGTGTGTACTTTTGATTTTTGAAAATCTTTCTTTTCACAGCTCAAGTTTCCAAGTCTCTTAAGGAGCGATTAGGCATGTCAGCTGATCCAGATAATGAGGATGCAACAGGTAAGTAAATCCTAAGACCAGATTCTGATTATTATAATGACATGTTTTTCTCCTGTGAAAACAGATAAAGTTAATAAAGTTGGTGAGATCCATGTGAAGACATTAGAAGAAATTCTTCTTGAAAGAGCCAGTCAGAAACGTGGAGAATTGCAAACTAAACTCAAGACAGAAGGACCTTCAAAAACTGATGATTCTACTTCAGGAGCAAGAAGCTCCTCCACTATCCGTATCAAAACCTTCTCTGAGGTCCTGGCTGAAAAAAAACATCGGCAGCAGGAAGCAGAGAGACAAAAAAGCAAAAAGGATACAACTTGCATCAAGCTAAAGATTGATAGTGAAATTAAAAAAACAGTAGTTTTGCCACCCATTGTTGCCAGCAGAGGACAATCAGAGGAGCCTGCAGGTAAAACAAAGTCTATGCAGGAGGTGCACATCAAGACGCTGGAAGAAATTAAACTGGAGAAGGCACTGAGGGTGCAGCAGAGCTCTGAGAGCAGCACCAGCTCCCCGTCTCAACACGAGGCCACTCCAGGGGCAAGGCGGCTGCTGCGAATCACCAAAAGAACAGGTAACAAGAGAACTTGGTCTCTAGTACCACGTAATAACTAATGATGTCTTTAATGTGAATACAGGGATGAAAGAAGAGAAGAACCTTCAGGAAGGAAATGAAGTTGATTCTCAGAGCAGTATTAGAACAGAAGCTAAAGAGGTAAATTTAAGATTATTGTATGGTTTTGTTCAATTTTAATTCTGTCATTCAAATTTATCCACAGGCTTCAGGTGAGACCACAGGAGTTGACATCACTAAAATTCAAGTCAAGAGATGTGAGACCATGAGAGAGAAGCACATGCAGAAACAGCAGGAGAGGGAAAAATCAGTCTTGACACCTCTTCGGGGAGATGTAGCCTCTTGCAATACCCAAGTGGCAGAGAAACCAGTGCTCACTGCTGTGCCAGGAATCACACGGCACCTGACCAAGCGGCTTCCCACAAAGTCATCCCAGAAGGTGGAGGTAGAAACCTCAGGGATTGGAGACTCATTATTGAATGTGAAATGTGCAGCACAGACCTTGGAAAAAAGGGGTAAAGGCAAGTATTTCTATACTGTGTATTGCTTTAGGACTGCTTATCAGATATTTTCTGCCCTTTGTAGCTAAACCCAAAGTGAACGTGAAGCCATCTGTGGTTAAAGTTGTGTCATCCCCCAAATTGGCCCCAAAACGTAAGGCAGTGGAGATGCACGCTGCTGTCATTGCCGCTGTGAAGCCACTCAGCTCCAGCAGTGTCCTACAGGAACCCCCAGCCAAAAAGGCAGCTGTGGTAAGAAGTATATTCACTTTGTGGTGCTTTATCTCACTGAATTACCTGACTCTTCCTTTTGTAGGCTGTTGTCCCGCTTGTCTCTGAGGACAAATCAGTCACTGTGCCTGAAGCAGAAAATCCTAGAGACAGGTAATACTTTGTAATTCTTTCTAAACAAACTCGCAGTTTTCTAATAATCTTTTTTTTCTTACAGTCTTGTGCTGCCTCCAACCCAGTCCTCTTCAGATTCCTCACCCCCGGAGGTGTCTGGCCCTTCCTCATCCCAAATGAGCATGAAAACTCGCCGACTCAGCTCTGCCTCAACAGGAAAGCCCCCACTCTCTGTGGAGGATGATTTTGAGAAACTAATATGGGAGATTTCAGGAGGCAAATTGGAAGCTGAGATTGACCTGGATCCTGGGAAAGATGAAGATGACCTTCTGCTTGAGCTATCAGAAATGATTGATAGCTGAAGGTGGTAGTGAGGACACTTTAAAAAAAAAATCGCCAAAAAACTGGACTTAGTTTCATCTATTGTAACATTTACCTGAGATGATCATTTCTTTAGTCTAGAATTTGCCCCAAATCAGAAGTATACCTCTGAATTATCTGTATGTGTCCTGGATTCCTTGGGGTCAGATTTTTAAAGTTACTTTATAACCATTTTGTCCATTTGATGCCATTGTTTATCATCTTTTGAGAAAAAAGTTCTGTCATACCCTTCTCTCCACAAAAAAGAGACTGAGAGGGAGATCAAGTGAAAGGGTGCAAGCGAACTTAGTGACTCCTTGAGGTGTTTGTCAGTTTTGGCTTTTTTCTTCTTTGTTGTATTCTTTATGTATTGTCTTGATGTACTTAATATTACCTGAGTTTGAAATGGATGAAGACAGCTGCTACCATTAAGGACCAAATTTTATGCTACCACTAAACAAAAATACCCACTCAGTCTGTGTTAAATTGTATGTCTTTTTAAAGGTATTTAAAGATTCAACTAAGCTTTAAAGAGGGCTGAGCAGCTCAGGAAGCCTGTAATGTGGGCATAACTCTTTGGACCTGATCTTGATGCTTCTGCTGCTCTGTTAGCCTCTGAAGAGCAATATCTAATTTATTATTACTGTAATTTTTTAAAAGGCTTTAAAGTGCCTCAGGGGTCCCCTGAAACTAATTTTCTATTTCTGGGATTCCCTGGATTCATTATATGAGATGGTGACATGATTAGAGGAATTCTTTTTTAGTATGAAAATTGTCCTTTTTCTTCTTCAGTACTTGCCTCCTTGCTGGCATTGAATTAACACAGGGACAAAATTTGGTTAATTTTTTATTTCTAACTCTCCCAACAAACCCCTGTTGCCCAGTATTTGTTTGGTGGCCTTTAACCACCTGAGGGAAAAAATGAGCTTATTCAAGCTGCCAATATTTATCTATGGGCTGTAGCAGTACACTGAATTGTACTGTGCCAGGGATATTGAGATGCTCTGGGGGTGTATTGTATACCTGCCAGTTTTCTTCATTTCTGAATTGAGTTTTCTTTTCTTGATGTTGGTTTCCTTCATATCACCTCAAGGTTTAGATTTGTGAAGGAATAAGCATGATGGAAATAATAGTCTTGAAAGGAGATATGTTGTATATAATCAGGAGGAAGAGGAAGGAAGGACTTACCCATTTTGATATTTTGCTGTAGGTGGCCAGTTTTGTTTCTCATAGGGAAATCTGACCCACCTGTCATGTTGGCTCCTAAGGAACTGCTGTTGTAAGCGGCTCATCAAGAGTTGAACTTCACGTAGCCTTGTTGGGAATATGGAAAAGGAAGAAAGCCACAGGACTGCCCATTCAGTCTTGGGAAGATTGGGATGATTCTGCACAAGCAAAAATGACTGAAGTTTATGTATAGACACACCTCTACCAATCCATCTTCAGCTGACTGAATGTTGTATGATAGCCCTTCTCCAAAGCAGAGGTAGAATGTTCAGGTTTCACCATGGATTTTCTACTTATTTCGTTTTTGGAATCAGCTTACAGATTCCAGGTCCCTTTTGTATATATTCTTTATTCTTTTGCTTTTTTAAAAAATAATTTTGTTTCATATTTAAAGCACTTGTATTAGTCAATGTTTCGTGTTCCGCATTATTTGAACCATTTGCCCTTACAGAAAGAGAAATACTTGTTTGTGTTTTAAATAAAACTGATGTAGGAAAGTCTTGATGTTGTGAGCTAAGTAATCTTACATCAT